TCTGTTCCATAGGGTCATTTTGCGAAATAATAGTGCATGGCAAATAGAAAATAATCCATAATGTGAATTGTTATTACTACAGTCATGTCAACATTTCCTGTAATGGCAGAATCATCATCATGCATATATTTTAGGTGAGGAAACTGGCTGAGAGAGGTGAAGTAATTGCTCAAAGACGTCAGTGTGGAAACCTCAGCTCATTTGACTTCAAATTCCATAGTTTTGGCACTATCTCATATTGCTACTCTTTCCCGTGGGACCTGTCCTTTCCGACAACTTTGCAGGCAGGGCTAGCCCTGCCAGCTGCCTCCATCAAAAATTATTTTGCTATTTCTCAATTCTCCAGAATCCCACACAATATTGCTTGACTTTGGGATGGTTATTCAGCTGCAATTAACAGAGGCCTTAATAAGGTTAAGCCGCCAGAACGAGCGGTGTAGCATGAGCGAGGACTCTAGCACCTGGCAGGTGAGGTTGACTCTAGCACCCGGCAGGTGAGGTTTTTGCGCTTCTCTCTCTCTCTCTTTTTTTTTTTTTGAGAAGAGTCGAGCTCTGTCGCAAGGCTGGAGTGCAGTGGCCCGATCTCGACTCACTGCAATCTCCGCCTCTCGGGTTCAAACGATTCTCCTGCCTCAGACAGCTACTTTTTGACTCACTGCAATCTCCGCCTCTCGGGTTCAAACGATTATCCTGTCTCAAACAGCTACTTTTTGTATTTTTAGTGGAGACGGGGTTTCACCATGCTGGCCAGGATGGTCTCGATCTCCTGACCTCGTGATCCGTCCACCTCGGCCTCCTAAAGTGCTGGGATTACAGGCGTGAGCCACCGCGCACGGCTGTTTTTGCGCTTCTCGATTTCGCCACGTGGCTTTGCGGTAGCCCAGGAGGTACTAGGAGGGCGGAGGCACGAATAACACCCAAAGGACTACAGTTTCCAGAAGCCCGCGCGCGCCGCGTGCCACGTGACCACCTGGCTGGCGCGCGCGCCTGGGGGTCTGGTCCCTAGCCGCGTTCTCGGTCGCTTCCCTCTTCTCTCGCCGCCTCCTGGCCTCCGCACCGACGCGGCCCGGGCTGGAGCCGAGCCGGGGCCGAGCTGCAGGCCGGACCGGAGCCGGATCTGTACCCGCTGAGACGTGGAAACATGGAGGCCTGAGCCGGTGTGCGCCACCTGGGCTGCGGCGGCGACAGCGACTTCTCCTGACCCCTCTGCCACCCTCCCATCCGTCCGCGGGTCCGTGGAGCTGGAGCAGATCCCCCAGCCGGCTGAGACAGGTGGGCTGTAGCGCCGCCCCCCTCAGCGCGGCTTTGCCTTCCCTATTTTCTCTTTTCGTTTTAGGCCTACTATAGGAAACGTTGCTTATCTTTCAATTTCTTTGCTGCCTGCTCTTCAGCTGTAATTAGGGTTTGGCTTAGAAGCAACATAAAATCTCTTCATGAGAGGTGAAACACCTGAGTTAAATTTTGGAAAGCTTCTATATACCTATCAGGGTCTTCAGAAAATTGGCCTCAGTCACCTTTATTTGCCTAAGGTCTTGCAAAGAGGAGGGAACTTGAACCCTAGTGACATCACCTCCATTGGGCATTTCCTGTAGAGGTAAGAGTGAAAGTGGGGAGTGGGAAATTTTGAAGTTTAAAGTTTTTATTTTTATTTTTTATAGGTTGTCTTTTGGAAATGCAGGTTTAAGGACAAATTATCTGCTTAAGCTAGAAGATGGGATCGAATAGCAGCAGAATCGGCGATCTTCCTAAAAATGAGTACTTGAAAAAGTTATCAGGCACGGAATCTATCTCTGAGAATGACCCGTTCTGGAATCAGCTTCTCTCATTTTCTTTCCCTGCACCAACTAGCAGGTAAGAGATTGCCTGGAGATTGAAAATTTGAACATTAATTACCTTTATTCTTCTGTCTCTCCAGTAGTGAGTTGAAACTCTTGGAGGAAGCAACCATTTCAGTCTGCAGGTCATTAGGTAAGTGGGAAAAATGTGTGTGGGGTGTTGTTTTAACTTTTTAAAACCTTTTCTTCTCTTGCAGTTGAAAACAATCCTCGAACAGGAAATCTTGGTGCACTAATTAAGGTCTTCCTTTCTAGAACCAAAGAACTAAAACTTTCAGCAGAATGTCAGAAGTAAGCTGGCTAATTAAACCATGTTTGCTTTATATTGATTCTTGTATGATTTTGGTCTTTCTAGCCACATCTTCATTTGGCAGACACACAATGCTTTGTTTATTATTTGCTGTTTGCTGAAAGTGTTCATCTGTCAGATGTCAGAGGAGGAATTACAACTTCATTTTACTTATGAAGAAAAATCTCCTGGCAATTACAGTAAGTATTGTTTTTAAAGATGTTCTGGATATTTAAAAAAAAATCTTTTTATGTGTCTTACCAGGTTCTGACTCAGAAGATCTTTTGGAAGAATTGCTGTGCTGTTTGATGCAGTTGATCACTGATATTCCACTCTTGTAAGTTCTGGCTAGGCCAGGATTTGTTTTATGTGACTGTTACTCTGTTTTTCTTCCATTTTAGAGATATTACATATGAAATATCAGTAGAAGCTATATCAACAATGGTTGTTTTCCTTTCCTGCCAACTCTTCCACAAAGAAGTTTTGCGACAGAGCATCAGCCACAAGTATTTGATGCGAGGTCCATGGTATGTTTCTACTTTAAGTATGTCTAGTTTTTATGAGTTTGATTTTTTTTTCCTTTTTGTATAGTCTTCCATACACCAGCAAACTTGTGAAGACCTTATTATATAACTTTATCAGACAAGAAAAGCCACCTCCTCCAGGGGCCCATGTTTTCCCTCAGCAGTCGGATGGGGGAGGACTGCTTTATGGACTTGCATCAGGAGTAGCAAGTAAGTTTTATCAGATTTTTTCAATTCTTTGGAGCACATCCTAACAGGGTGTTTTCCTCCCCAGCAGGACTCTGGACTGTCTTCACACTAGGTGGTGTGGGCAGCAAAGCGGCTGCCTCTCCAGAGCTTTCTTCCCCTCTGGCCAACCAGAGTCTCCTGCTTCTGCTGGTGTTGGCCAATCTGACAGATGCCTCAGATGCGCCAAACCCCTACAGACAAGCCATTATGTCCTTCAAGAACACACAAGGTTTGTGGTATTTTTTCTCTAATATTCTTTGTAAATTACTGATGTGCTGTTTTCTGTATTCCAGATAGCAGTCCTTTCCCCTCATCAATTCCACATGCCTTCCAGATCAACTTTAATAGTTTGTACACAGCTCTTTGTGAACAGCAGACATCTGATCAAGCAACTCTCCTCTTGTATACCTTGCTCCATCAAAATAGTAATATTAGAACATACATGTTGGCTCGCACAGATATGGAAAATCTTGTAAGTATCATACTAAACATTCCATGCGTTTGTGAAATAGTCAATTATAATTTTTATTCTCTAGGTTTTACCAATTCTTGAGATTCTGTATCATGTTGAAGAAAGGAATTCACACCATGTGTATATGGCCCTTATAATATTGTTGATCCTTACGGAAGATGATGGCTTCAACAGATCCATTCATGAAGTGGTAAGTTACCATTACTTGGATTAGAGTTAGAGTTTTTTACTTAAACTTTTCTTCCCCATTACAGATACTAAAAAATATTACTTGGTATTCAGAACGAGTTTTAACTGAAATCTCCTTGGGGAGTCTCCTGATCCTGGTGGTAATAAGAACCATTCAATACAACATGACTAGGACACGAGTAAGTATTCCAGCTGCTATTCTATCTTTTTTTTGTATGTTTTACACCCGCTGTTTCCTCACAGGACAAGTACCTTCACACAAATTGTTTGGCAGCTTTAGCAAATATGTCGGCACAGTTTCGTTCTCTCCATCAGTATGCTGCCCAGAGGATCATCAGGTAAATATGAACTTTAAAAGAAATACTGATTTTCTGTTTCTCTCCTTTTACCTTTGTCTTTCAGTTATACCTGCCGCCACTTGCGGAGATATGTTTATGTGTTGGACAAACTGTATTTCCCCCACTCTCACTGTTCTACGCTTCAGCATTGCTTCTCGACCCTCAGTGACAATGGAGAGGAACTCTTGTCTTTAACTTGCTCTCACATTCTCAGATCCTATGCTTCCAGGTTATTAACCTCTGCTGTCCATTTACTGCATGTAATATAATTGGTTTTTTGTTTGTTTTTCCAGTTTATTTTCTTTGCTGTCTAAAAAACACAACAAAGTTCTGGAACAAGCCACACAGTCCTTGAGAGGTTCGCTGAGTTCTAATGATGTTCCTCTACCAGATTATGTAAGTAGTTACCTTATTCATCAATAAAAAATGACTCTGTGTTGGGGTTTCTTTTCTCTATAAGGCACAAGACCTAAATGTCATTGAAGAAGTGATTCGAATGATGTTAGAGATCATCAACTCCTGCCTGACAAATTCCCTTCACCACAACCCAAACTTGGTATACGCCCTGCTTTACAAACGCGATCTCTTTGAACAATTTCGAACTCATCCTTCATTTCAGGATATAATGCAAAATATTGATCTGGTGAGTGTAAATGAAGACATTTATTATGATTCTCTTGTTTAAAAAATAACACTTTACATTACAGGTGATCTCCTTCTTTAGCTCAAGGTTGCTGCAAGCTGGAGCTGAGCTGTCAGTGGAACGGGTCCTGGAAATCATTAAGCAAGGCGTCGTTGCGCTGCCCAAAGACAGACTGAAGGTAAGAAGGCTAAAGAAATGTCCACTTGACACGGGATTATAAAATCATCTTATTTTCATTGCAGAAATTTCCAGAATTGAAATTCAAATATGTGGAAGAGGAGCAGCCCGAGGAGTTTTTTATCCCCTATGTCTGGTCTCTTGTCTACAACTCAGCAGTCGGCCTGTACTGGAATCCACAGGACATCCAGCTGTTCACCATGGATTCCGACTGAGGGCAGGATGCTCTCCCACCCGGACCCCTCCAGCCAAGCAGCCCTTCAAGTTCTTTTATTTCTGGGTAACAGAAGTAGACAGACAGGTTACTTGGTGTATCTTCTGTTAAAGAGGATTGCACGAGTGTGTTTTCCTCACACACTTTGATTTGGAGAATTGGTGCTAGTTGGCAATAGATAACTCAGCGTAGATAGTATTGCAAAAAGGGGAGGAAATACACAACAATAATAAATGTAAAAACCTGCTATTCAACATGCAGTTTTATTTCGAAGCCAAAAATCTAGAGCTTTCCCAAGATCCTGTTGCCTTAGGCACATCACACTTCAACAGTGCACACTATCCAACAGTGCACACTATTCAACAGTGCACACTATTCAAAAGCGTAGACTATTTTTTTGCATGTTCAAGATATTTGTTTTGGTCTTATGTGTGTGTGAGAGAGAGAGATTCCTTTGACATTAAGGAGCATCAATGAGAAAAGATGATGAGGCAGGAATTAATAAAGAAATGAAGTCGTGTGTGTTTGGTTGCCTGTCAGAGGGCACACAATTTCATAAACACCATGCCTGGACAATTTGATATTAATATTTAACACCTCTGCATCTTTTCTTAAAAAAGAATATGGGCCAGATACAGTGGCTCACATTTGTAATCCCAGCACTTTGGGGAGCCAAGTTAGCAGAATCCCTTGAGCACAGGAATCTGAAACCAGCTTGGGCAACATAGTGAGATCCCATCTCTACAAAAAACTTAAAAATTAGCCAGGCATGATGGCACATTCCTGTAGTCCTAGCTACTCAGGAGGCTAAGGTAGGAGGATTGCCTGAGCCCAGGAGTTCAAGGCTGCAGTGAGCTAAGAACGTGCCAGTACACTCCAGCCTGAGCCACAAAGTGAGACCCTGTCTCGCAAAAAAAAAAAAAGAAAGAAAAGAAAAAGAAAATGGCTACTTCTCATGAAGCCCAGATTAACTTTTCTGTGAATATGGCCTGTGAACTGTTGCTGGAATTAAATTGGAGTCTAGCACAAATTAAGTTAATCTACTCTGTATTAATCATTGGGAAAAAGAAAAGCTTCATTTGAAAACAGTCTTTTTCCTTCACCCACACTAATAGAAAAAGGAGAGTAATTTGTTCATACTGTATTCCACGTGGGATGAAAAGCATGTTTTGCTCTTTGTTTCTGGGCCGGTGTGATCCGTGTGTTGGTGCCTGAGCTGGAGGAAGGAGCTTCTTGCAGGGAAACAGCCACTGGGGCCACATTGAGGGCCAGTTGGGACCTTCCTTTCCAGTCACACTCTGTGTCCTCACGGGCCCCTTCACAGTCTAGATAAGGAGCCTAGTTTCATTCTCAAAGAAAAAGTATTTGGTCTTCAACATAGAAAGCACAAAAGCCCAGACGAGACTGAGCACACTGTTCGAATCCACTGCCAGCTCATCTGTGTCAGGGCTGGCTTCTCCTGTCCTGTGTCCCAGGGCTGCAGGCCCGTGTTATTTGAGTCCATCAAATCTTCCGAGGGCCTCGGAGGAACCATTCTCAGTCACCCCAAGCTCTGTAAAAGGTCAAAACACTGGCAGCCTCTCAGTGCACCACTGTGTGGGCTCCACACGGGAAGGCCTGGCCAAGCTGTGCTCTTAGAGGCTGTCGAGGTAGGGCAGGAAGCTTCCCTATCCTCGTCTGGATGGAATGAAACAGAGGTTCCCTAAGGCCAAGGGACTCGTGGAGCGCCCATCCCGGGTGGGGTCCCAGAGGTGAGTGCAGCTTGCCTCCTGTCCCCAAGGGGCTTGTTCTGTCAGGCCTCCTCCAGTCACTGCTGGAGTGGGGACTCTGACTCCTGTGTTCACCTCAGAGCCCATGTACAGGCTAGAGGTGAGGCTTGGCAACAACTTCTACTAATACTTAGCTTTGTGGCAGAGCCAGTCTGAAGGAGGAGAAGCGCTCTCAGCCAGCAGGGGGAGTGATGATTATCATTTCAGGTAGCAAGGATATGTATTTACTATGTGGGGAAATAATTTGCAACTTTAATTTGTTTCCAAAGCATTTTGATTGGCTTCCTTTTCCTTTAAACCAAAAAATTGTTTAAATGTTTAAGGGTCATGTGGAACAGCTGAGCTTCTGGCAGGACCACAGAACTGTCCTCTGAGTCTGAGGGCTGGGCAGTGCCACAGGACAGTCCCTGGGCTGCAGGACTGTCAGTGCTTGTTGTGTGAGGAAATGAGGCCCTTCAAAAACCCAGTCATCTTGACAGAGGGCACACTCCCAAGGAAGGCCTGACTGGGGAATCATACAGCCTCTCCTCCAGGCCTCTGGGCTCACTGAGGTGCCCCCAGAACCCTGATTGCCCTCCCCTCTTTCCCTTTTCTCATTCATCACACAGTAGAAGCACTCACTAGCTAACAGCTCAGCTGGGGCAGCAGCCTCCATGGAGGCCTGCAAGTGATGCTCCCAGTCCTGGTTCCCGCTCAGGAGGGAGGCCCCACCACGTGCATCACTGCCTCAGCTCTGCAAAGTCACCAGAGGCTTCTTCCTGATTTTTGTGAAAGATTTATTATATGGCAATAAATCTGAATGATAAACTTTCATTATACTTGCATTAATTTTGAGTATTAGTTTGCTTAGAAATTTTTACACGAAGTAAAAATGTGTAATGATGCAACACAGGATCATCGTGTGTTCAGATGGAAATTGGCATCTGATTTTACCCCAGATCTGAAGCTGTTACTGCATTGTGTCATTTTATCAACAAAGACTTCTGCCACAATATTTACTTTTAAAAGAATTTGTCCCTTTCAATAGCATCTTCCCTATCAAGAGTTCAAGGCACTTTGCAGAAGAGCTTCAGATTTCTAACTCTAGTTCCCACAGTCACCCGTTGAGGCTGGTGTCATACAATCTATGAACAACAACCTTGCAGCAGGACTGCCACCATTCAGCAGTGCAGACAACACAGCTCAAGGACAAAGACAGAGAAAGGAAAGAAGAGAAGGTCCCTGAAGGTGAAGCATAGAAAGTACACTGCACACACAGTTCTCTCTGGAAGGAAAGCACAGGAGCTGGGAAGTAGACGATAGAAAGTGGAAAGGACACAGGACCAGCATCAGAACACTCAGCAACTTCCTAAGAGCTTGCTAAGGTACATCCAAGAGAAATATTTAGTGAGGGAAACTTTTAAGCACTGGAATTGTTAATATATCATACTTTAAGCAACATTTCGTCCTTTAGATTCCGGGAGCCAGGGTTTTGCATTGGGTGGTAGAGCTCTCTGCATAATTGAGTCACCCTGTGCTTTTTTGCAGAGCCATAAATTTTTGGCACTTGCTGATACTTCATAGGCTGGAGTCTCTGCAAGGTCAACCCTTTGGGTCTCTTAATTCTTTCCTAGGCACTATCCTGCAATATCAGTAGTTGCCACTTGATTTTAGGGACTGATTATTAGGCCTTCTGACTCCAAATTCAGAACAATTCCAGTGTCCTACATCACCTCCTGGAGTCAAAGAGGTCAGTTTCTATTCAGTGATGAAGAGCTAAGCTAGCTATGCATATGAAGAACTGAGAAGTAGATTATAACACACAATCCACAGCAAATAATGCATATTTATTTTGTATGAATTAAAGCATAAAATTTAATCTCATTAGCGTATAGCTATTCAGAGTTCCCACTCAAAGCAAGGGAGACTCACCAGTAGCCCCAAGACCCTTGGCCAGGTCATACTCAACCCCTAATCTAACTTCACAAGGCTGTCTAAATGTCAGCTACTCAGACACAGCCTCTGGCATTAGCAAAATCCCCCAGAGGAAAAGCAGCCCCATAGAACTGGACAAGTAATACTTAACTATCTTGTTGACTCTGGGGTCCTTCAAGCAAATTTTAAAAATATTTTTACCAGATTTCCAAGTTGTCCTTAGCTTGAGGGTTGGTCCTCCATTACTGTCATTGGACTATCCCTCATGGGTAGTGCAGTTCAACTTCTAAACCACCTCAGTACCTGAATGTGGTCCGAGGTGAAACCAGATTACTGATGCCTTCAGGTGCCCAATTGAAGCAAATGGCAAATTCTGTGGAGGAAGTAAACATAACCCAAGGCCTCAAATTATTTCTGCAGTGTTGCAATCAGAAATACCCAGGTATGGGAGAAGACCAGACAACATTAATTACTTGAATTAAAACCATTAGAGGAAAACACAGACAATAGAAATATCCAAACAGACTCCAGATAAAGTTGTCGCAGAATTTAAAACAGCTATGGTTACTGTGTTCAAAAAAATGAGACGCATGGTCAAGAATTTCAACAGAGAGTTAGAAACTGTAAAAGGCGCATTGGAAATTCTATAACTAAAGTACTGTAATGAGAAGAACAGTGAACAGGTTTAAGAGCAGATTAGAAATAACTGAAAAGAGAATGAGTAAGATGAAAAATTGAGGGTGAGGGGTGGGAGCAGGAATTATATAGTAAAAAAAACAGAACATGGAGAATAGAGGGTAAGAGACTTAAAGGGTACAGTGAGCATGTCTGACCTGCTCAGACATGCAGGGTAGTTGGCATCTCAAAAGAGTAGAAGAAAGGAATATTTAAACAAATGGCTGAGAACTTTTCCAAAACTCATGAAAGATATCACACCAAAAATTCAAGAATCCCTCCCACAAACTCCAAGTGGGATAAATAAAAACAACCCACACCTAGAAACATCATAGTAAAACTGTTGAAGACCAAAGAAAAATAATATTTTAGACCTGCTGGGGTGGGAGAGGGAATATAACCATTAAAGGAGCAATAATATTAGACTGACAGCTCCTTCTCAGCAGAAACAATGGAAGACAGTGAAATACTGCCTTTTATGGTTCTGAAAGAAAATGACTGCCAACCTAAAAATTTCTAATCAGGGAAAATATCCTGCAAAAATGAAGAGGATATGAAGACATTTTTAGAGAAACAGCTAGAAGAATTAATCAGCACGCCTACCCTAAAGGAAAATTTAAAAGGTGTTTTACAGGCAGAAGGAAAATAATCCCAAACGTAAGGACAGAGCCCTAGGAAAGATTGAAGAGCAATGAAAATGACACATAAATATTGACTACATAAAACAATAATTATGTCTTATGGAGTTTTAAATATATAGAGAAATAAAATGTATGAAAATGAAAGGATTTATGTGGGAATTTTAAGTGTTCTAAGACACTTGGCATCATCCAAGAAGAGAGTAAAAATTCATTTAATATTAGTCTTTGATAACTCATGTATGCATGATAATATTTGAGATATCAATAAAAGTGTATAGCTTTCCACATAATAAGAGAGAATTCGAATAATCAATTCAGTGGAAGATTTAAGAATTGCAAAAGAGTCTAAGAAAGAAGAAAAAGCAGAACAGGTGGAACAAATAGAAAGCAAGATATTTGTGATAAATCCATTATTACACTAAATGTAAATGGACTAATGCTCAAATGTTGACAAATATTGTCAGCCTTGTTTTAAACCATATGCTATTTACAAGAGACATTTTTAGAACATGAATTTAGAAATTTTGGAAGAAAAAGATGGAGAAATACATACCCAGCAAACAGTAACCATGAGGAAACTGGTGTAGATATATTTAAGTAAACTTTAAGGCAATAATTTTTTTAAGAAATAAAAGGGTCAATTCAATTACTAGAAAGATAATCTAAATTTATATGCACTTAAAATATAAACTCAAAATATGTAAAAGAAAATTTGATAGGAAATTTAGACAAATATGCAACCAGAGTGATATTTTAACATGCCTATTTTGTTAATTGGTAGAAAAACTAGCATACAAAAATCAAGTTATAAAAGATTTAAGCAATGAAATGAGCAAACCAAACGGATGTATGTAGGACACCAAACTCAATAACATACTTTTCAAACACAAATGGCACACACTCCAAAATACTGGGCTATAAAGGTTTCAACAGGCTAGGCACAGTGGCTCACATCTGTAATACTAGCACTTTGAGAGGCCAAGTCAGGAAGATCACTTGAGCCCAGGAGTTTGAGACCAGCTTGGGCAACATAATGAGGCCCCACCTTTACAAAAAATAAAAAAATTAACTGGGCATGGTGGCATGTGCCTATAGCCCCAGCTACTTGGGAAGCTGAGGCAGGAGAATCACTTGTGCCCAGGAGGTCGAGGCTGCAGTGAGCTATAATTGCACTACTGCACTCCAGCTTGGGTGACAGAGCAAGACCCTGTCTCAGAAAAAAAGTCTCAACAAACCTGAAAATACTTCAAATGAAATATGTTCTCTGACCATAATAGAATCAAGACTAATTATTTACAAAAAGATAATTTTATAATCCTCATATTTTTGGAAATAGATTTCCAGGTAACCCATCTGTCAGAATCTTAATGGAAATTTGAAATATTTTGAACTGATCATGAAAATACTACATATCAAAACAGAGAAAAAACTTGTGGGATGCAAATAAAACTATGCTTAGAAGACCTTTTAATTTTATTTTAAATTTAAAGAGTACCTGTTCAGGTTTGTTACAAGAATATATTGATGATGCTGAGGTTTGGGCTCCTAATGATCCTGTCACCCAGATAGTGAACATAGTACCCAATAGAAAGTTTTTCAGCACTTGCTTCCCTCTCTCCTTCCCTTCCTCCCTCGTTTTGGAGTCCCTAGTGTCTATTGTTCATATATATATATACACACACATATATATTTAAATGTTTATGTTAGAAAAGAAGAAAGGTTAAAAATCAATTAAGCAATTACCTCAAAAATTTTAAAAACAGCACATGAAACCCAAAAATAAGCCAAATTACTGATATAGAACACAAATATACAATAAAGGGAATCAAAGTCAAAAGTTGGTTATTTAAAAGGATTAAGAGGACTCATTGGCTGGGCATGTTGGCTCACATGTGTAATCCCAGCACTTTGGGAGTCACCTGAGGTCAGGAGTTCAAGACCAGCCTGGCCAACATGATGAAACCCCGTCTCTACTAAAAATACAAAAATTAGCTGGGCGTGGTGGTGGGCATCTGTAGTCCCAGCTACGCAGGAGGCTGAGGCAAGAGAATTGCTTGAACCTGGGAGGTGGAGGGTTCAGTGGGCAGAGATTGTGCCACTGCACTCCAGCCTGGGCAACAGAGCGAGACTCCGTCCCAAAATAAATAAATAAAAGAATTCATAACCCCTTAAAAGACTGATCAAAGAAGGAAGGAGAAAGGGCAGGAGAGAGGAATAGCCAATATCAGAAAGGAAAACAGGTAAGTTACTTCAGATTATGCAGACATTTAAAATATTTAAGAGCCAGCCTGGATAACATGGTGAAACCCTCCTGTCTCTACACACACACACACACAAATTAGCTGAGCATGGTGGTGTGTGCCTGTAGTCCCAGCTACTGGAGAGGCTAAGGTAGGAGGATTACCTGAGCCCAGGAGGTAGAGGCTGCAGTGAGCTGTGGTCATGGCACCACACTCCAGCCTGGGCAATGGAGTGAGAGACCGTGTCTCAAAAATATGTATACATATTTAAGAGAATATTATGAATACCAATAAATTTTAAATCTAGTTGAAATGATCTTTATTGCAGTGATAGGTGTATACATATGTCTAATCAAATTGTACACTTTATTACATATGTGCAGTTTTATATATTAAGTATGCCTCATTAAAGTTGTTTTTAGATTTTGCATAAAATGAACAAATTCTTTAAAAAAAAAAAAA